CAAAGCAGCCCATGAGTGCATGTGTGTTTGCTGTAGTGAAGGGTCTATGTTAGAAGGTGAGTTAGAGACCCCACTTGCCCACATCTGTGTGCTGTGGTTTGGCCCTCCTCCTCTGGTGAATCCCTACCACAGCCCAGTGCCTGCTGGATCTCAAGTGTCCTGAAAGCCATTGGAAAGATGCTTTCCAGCAGTCTTAACATTTGCCTCCATGTTCTTTCCAGCAAGGATGAGTGCACACAGCTTTCCAGCTACTGGGCAACCCAGCCATTGACAGAAGGTGGTGCAAGAGTCAATTCCTCTGTGAGGATCCCTTCCAATAACAGTGTCTGCATTAACGACAAAAAGTTCTGTAAAAATGTTTGCAGGGGGAGCTTTTGACCTGCAAACATTTCTACAGAACTTTTTGCCATATAGGAACATATGAAATGTTATATGTAATATAGGTCAGAAATGTTGCCATATAGGAACATTCGAGAAGATGATAAATGTGAGGAAAGTGATAAAAGTTTATACAACAAGGATCTGTACAAGATTGTGGTAGATTTGCTGGCCTAAAAAGATGTACTCAGGGTAGTGAACTATTTCTGTAGCATCAGCCACTGGGCCCCTGAGTGGGAATACTCTTTGAGAGACAGGAAGCTAATTCCTTCTTTGAATGTGTAGTTAACTTTGTGCCATTGGATGTAGGGTGTGCACGTGCATGTGTATTTTTTCAGTTGCTGAGGGCACAACACAGACAAAGAATACCGTGCATTGTATTATGGATGTGCTGGAAACAACGCCCCAGCTTGAAGCAAGTTGACTGTAGTATCTACTCTGTAGATCAGCAAACTGAAAATGACTTCTTAATAAAAGGTCGCACATTGTTTTACTTACTGCATTTGAAAAAACAGTTCTAATTAAGATGCTTTGGGTTTTAAACTGCCTGTTAATTGGGATATCTATAAGTGGGCAAGTAGAGCTTCTGAATATTGCTGACTTATTTCTTAGTGATTGGGACAAAAGCTTTTTTTTTTTTTTTTTAAATAGTATGCCATCATTAAACAGTTTTTGACCTTACGCAGAAACTTTAAATGTGACAGCAGAAAGAAGCAGCAGAAATTTACAGTGAGAAATGGAAGACCTCTGTAGGTAAATAAGTAAAATGAAAGAAGCCAGAGGTGTTTTTTGTTGGCAGTAGATGAAATTATTTTCAAACACTGCCCTGGGAAAAGGTGAGCCCTCAGCAACCAAGTTTATTGACTGTCTATTCAGGAAATTGTATTAGTTGCTTTGGAAAGAGAAAGGAAAAAGAAAAGACTTTCTGCCAACTGAGGGCTGGAAAACTTGAGGGAGATAAAGTATTTACATGCTTTAATAACATAAAGCATGTCCAAAAGAAATACATAATTACAGCTATGTTTGGCACTGAAAATAATCCAGGTTATTATATTTTTAAAATTGTGTGTGAATATGTAAGTGAATGCCCTTGAGTCAGAAATGCTTGAGTGATAATATTTCTTGAGAGAATGGAAAAGTAGATGGTATTAGGAGCTAAAAAGAGAGAGAAGGGATAAAGGATGACCACTAGTTAAGAAGGAACAGTGAACTTTTTTTCTTTAGAGGGGACATATTTCATATGCATAGTTATTCCCCCTCTACTTCTAATCTTAGTATAATAAGCATTTAACTTCCCATAGGACCTTAGCAGTCTGCATGTTATTACTAAAAGCCCACAGGTAAGGGAAAATTAGACCCCTAAATTAAAGACCTGACCATCTTGCTCCTGAAGTTTTAGGTTTTCCAACTTTATTTCCAGTGTATCTTGGACAAAGACCCTTTGAGAGCTCAGAAAATTAGGAGATGTGGTCAACACATTCTTCTTAATATCTAGTGCAACCAAAGACTTGGCCAGCAACTAAGGCCAGCAACTGGAAAATGGGTGTGGTGTCAGGTTTCAGACGCCCCCATAGTTGTCTTCACGTCCTTTAATATGTGTTGGCATCCCTCAAGCCCTGCCAGTTTATGCTCTTTCCTTTGTGAAGCCTTCCTGCCCTGCCCAGGAAAAAGTAATGCCATCCCCCATCCCCCATCCCCCAGTGACCATAAATAGCACTTTCTCCTTCCCCTGTTATAGCACTTTTCATACTGTGTTAGAGTTCACATTTCTGTCTCTCTGCCTCATTGTGATCTATTTGAGTGCCAGGATTGTGTGTTATTCTAGCGCTTGGCACACAGGAAGAACTCAATGAGCATTTGTTGACTAAATCTAGACTCAAGGTCATCCAAGATATTATACAAAAACTTTTTCATCGAACCATTTGGTCTGCATTGTGGAAACTGAAACGAATGGCACTCCCCGTTAAGAGAATCCCAGTGAGAAGCCATAGCATTGCAGGAGGAAGCTCAAACTGGTTAACTTTGCTCATGCCGATCAGTCTTAGAATTTTTTGTAATGTTTCCATGATGAATTAGTTTCAGCTGTATTTTTTTGGCAAATATTTAAAGATAATTTTTATTTGTGTGGACTTTTCTTCTTGTCAGTTTGTCATAAAGGTGTCATCTTTCATTCACTAACCCCTTATCAGCTTATAGGAATTTTCCTCGTGGGTGGTTGCTTGTAACCTTCTCTTGACTGCCAGGGATCTGATATACTAAACGGTTGAGATACTGTGGTGATCAGCTGCTTGTAAACAATAACTGATAAATCGGTTATAAATTATCAACACACTTCAGATGACCATATCATCATGACTTGGTGATAGCAAAATAGACTTCTGAATTCTCAGCTAATCCAGGATTGTGTCTTAACAAACATTTATGTTGATTAATCAGGAGGGTGTTTAGTTTAAGAAACATGTACTGAATGTTCAATATGTGAGTGCCAAGTGCAGTGTGGTGCAACCTGTTTACTGCTTCAGGTGATCTCCAGATATCCTAAGGAATTTTTAACTGTACAGCTTCTTTGGGGAAGGAAATCCTAAGCCAACAACCTGAGGGTGGAAGTGTGTGACTGGGAATAATTAAAATGCCTCACAATGGTTCGAGCAGGAATTCCATAGGAATGCACTTTAAGGCATTTAGGAAAGCAAAATTCCGTTTGGATTTACTCCAAACCCTATGACTTCAGAGACAGGAATTTTTGATGATTAGTGGCTGGAGCCCCAACTTGTTATTTAGTAATTCCACATTCAGTGTGGAATTGTTTTTTCTGTAGCACTAGTTATAAGTTCTTTGTTTGTTTTTCTAAAGGTTTTAAGGAGGTTTACAAATTAAGATGGAATAAGACATTAGAAACTTAAGGATACATAGCAAATTAAAACCTTGATACATTTGGTGCTAAGCTTTTCAGCTGCTAAAGATAGAGAGTTTTGGCCAAGATAAAGTATATAGAGTCAAAGACACATGCAGAATTCTCCTGGATATAAGTTCAGGTACCTGTGCCATTTTATCACTTTAGTCAATGTGCCCATTTTCTTAGGGCAGGTTTAATTTTCTGCTGCGGCATGGCCCTTCAGCTTTCCCAAGTTTACGATGCTCATCTCATACCTGATGGAAATTGTTGATAATGTTAGTGTATGGTTGGTGGCTTTCCCAGTAGCCCACTTCAGATCCTTTTATTGGTCATCACCAGTTACAAAAGTTTTAGGAAAGGGAAGGAGAGAAGCTGGAACTGATGGCTAAGTAAAGTTATAGCTGTAGAGCTCTGGTTGTCCATAATGAACAGTGGCAATGAACAGTGAAGATTTAAGCAAGGTTATTTTTTGAGGGTCCACTGATGATTTTCCTATAACTCGTTAAAAATATTTTTAAAACTTTTATATGGCTTCATATAAAAAAAGCTTAAAAATCTGTTCCCAGACTTCCTAGGCAGGTATGTTTTCTTTTCAGTGTTGCCTTCTCTAAGACTTTATCAGCAGAAGGAGTATTTGAGCTGATGGCAAATGCTGCCAAAATGAGAAGTGTGTGTGTTTCTCAAAACTCATGATCCCACAGTTAAATCGAGGGTGTGGGTAAAGGACCCAGAACTGTTCTTGCTGATGGAATAGCACACTTTTCCTCAGACATTAGTAGAGTAAATGAATGGAGGCAGAGGATTGGGAAACACTCTTGAAGGAGGGAGTGCCCATCAGCCTGTAAGCCAAAGTAAACAGTTCTTGTAACTGAAAAATAGACTTCCTGGAAGGAGAGAACCAGAGAAGTGGGTGTGAAGTGCAACCAGCAAGTACCATTTTCAGTGATACAGACAGCTGGCTTAACCTGAGTCCTGACAAGAACCTCTCAGAGCTATTTGGGGAAATCAGTTGCTTGAACCAGCCTTTGACTGGCCTATCGTTCCTACAGCTGTACCCAAAGATGGCACTTGGGGAGAAAAGGTCACATTTGTTTGTGATAGAGAAAGCAAACCGATGGGGCATTTTGAGAGGTAGAAATGAAGTCATCATTTGCGGAGCCGGTGGACCAGCAGAATGGCCGTGGGAAGGTATCCCTGAACCTGTATGTGTGGAAATGCAGGCATTCTCTGTCAGTCTTTTGTCACAGTGAGAAAATGTCATTACAGTGGACAGCTATGCACACGTTGGAGATTATGTGATGTGTGCATGTGCATCCATGTGTACAACATACACCCATGCAAAAATTGCTCACAGGGTCATGTGCGTGTCCTGGTAGTCTGTTATGTCCATTCTTCTGTAATAGGAGTATGTTTTTCAAACTGAAGCTGTTAGGTTCTGTTAATTCCAACAGAACAAAAAAAAATCTGCCTCTGGCCATCATTCGTTAATTTACATAGATTAGATACATGTAGTCTGTCTCCTAAGTGGCTTACATAAAGCCGTGGGCGTCTTTTCCTGTGTCTCCTCTTCGGCAGTTCCTAAGGCACCTACCAGGTTTATAGTTGCTGATGTCCTACCCATACTATGTGTCAAGAAAGGTAGACTCAAAAAGGATTGATGCAGATATTCCTTAGAAGTTTTCATGCCCAAAGATTCTTGGACCTTAGTTGCATGAGGGAAGAGGCCTTGCCTCGTGAAAGGAGACCGAAGCCCCTTATTAAAGGGGTCACTCAGAAAAAGGTGTTATCTAAATTCCCTCTTTGTAGTTTTATTTCTTCAATGTATTCCCCATCACTAGCTGTGTGTGCTGGAGCCAAATGTTGGGCCCACTGCCATCTTTTAAAGAATGCTACTGTAAAGGGATAACTTTACTAGACAGTTTGGGAAATAGAAGAAACAATTATCTAAAATGCTCTTGTTCCAAACACAAAAACTAGCTTCATGTTTTTGTGTATAACCCTGCCTAGTCTTACTCTGTAGACATCCTTCCCCCCACACCCATCGTGTATGTTTTTTATCCCCATCTAACATTATATCAAATACATTGTCCTATGTTGCTACCTTGTCTTCATTATTATGATTTGTCAAGCAATTGGGTTGTACTGACTGCAGTGTTACTCCTCATTTCCTTTCCCCCTTTCTTTTCCATACTACTTAAAAAGCAAGAAAGGAAAAAAAATTCTATTTAAGAGAAAATCCTATGTAGTCGTAATGGAATTTATTTTCCTGAGTGCCTGGGCGTGCTCCAAACAGATAGCTGTGATTGTGTCATCTCTTCTTACTAAGCATCTGACCACTCACTACCTGTGCATCTGATCCCTAGGCTCATGGCATGAGGGCTGTGGCTCTTGATGTTTTTTTTTTTGATGTGCTTAGTATCACCAGAACTGTATTGACTCTAAGAGTATGGAAGCTTTGTAAAGTTAACTAACGATTTGTAGGTTTTGTGCAAATAGCCAGCTCTCCAGGTAGAGACATTTTAATTCTGTTGCTTTTTTTTTTTGTAGCATATTATTATATTGCAGATGTTTACTTAGTATGAAAAATGGATATAATTAAGTTCTAAATGGGTACTAGATATTAACTTCAAAATGAATTTGCAACTTGTATGCTTTGCATATGCCGTATGCTTTGCATATGCCATATGCTGTTGTTTCCAAGGATGTAAAGCAGTTTTCCACTTCCACCATCTTATAAATTAAAACCAGAGGGCTAGACGTTATCCAGCAAGGGACCTACAAAATTCGAAAAAAAACTTCGGATCATTATCAGGATTAAGTTTGTTGAAATTGTATCAGGAAAATAGACTTTTCCTTGTATTATTATTGACTCATATAATGCAACTCATACTGGTTTCATATTCAGAAGGTATATAGCACCTGTTGTAATATTTCAGGTTGATTTCTGCAATCTTTATTTAAAAATACAAATCCGCAAAGCAAATTGCATAAACGGTATACAAAATGAAATCACCAGGCTTCAAATATATTTTATGTAAATGTTAAGTGCTCTTTAGATTAGCAAAAGGAAGACAAACATTTTGATTACCTCTTTAATACTAAATTTTTGTTTCTGAATTATAAATCTTTGAAGATATAATTAGTGTAAGATATATACCAATCAACATAGTCCAGAAAACCCTGAACCTGGCTGCTTATTAGTTGGAAAGAGTACCTATTTAGACTTTCTAAGCCACAGTATGTGGCTAAGTGATTAATATGCACTATTACACTTTCACAAATACTTTTTGGACCAACATATTGACTTAAGGGAGCATACTTTGTACTAAAAAACTAATTTGAAGGTGAAATCACAGCAAATTTAACAGTTCAACCTTGTGTATTTGTAGAGTTTTAGTTGGATCATAGGATAATGACATTAGCTAAAGTCAGCAAGCATGTAAAATAAACATTTTGAAGTTTAATAGTCATTTATGTTCTACAATAATAAATATTTGGCACCCACCATAACCACCACTACCAAAATATGTATGCTGAAATTGTGTCTCCAGGATGAATAAAGAGGTGTAAGGCAAGCTGACACCCATTAGAAAAAAAGGTTTAGAAAGGGAGAGAGGGCCTGGACTTCCCTAAGCTTAACCCCAACATAGGGCCTGTAGCTCCTGTTGGAACCAATTTATAAAACTTCAAGGTGGGAATCAATAGATTGTTTCCAGTGTTATATAGTTCCTCTTTAATCAGTTGATCTTCAACCAAAGCTTCAAGTGGTTTTTGTTTTTATTTATTGCCAAAAGCTTCTTAACCAATGTGATTATAAATGTTTAAATTCATTTACAGTGAAATGGATTTGTATCTTCCTTGCTCTACAGTAGATAGTGAAGCCTCCGTGACCTGTGTAAGCTGCAGGTTGAGGAGAATGTTTAAACAGTAGGCGAGCGTTCATACAGTGTCCCTGGACTGCATTTCCTTGCTTACAGAGCCTTGGAGCTGGGCCAACTCGCATGAGCGGGAGGAGGAGAGGCTCAGTTTTGAGAGCCCTGGGTTTATTTCTGGCTGTGGGGATACGAGAATGTGGGAGAAGGTGTAAACATAGTTTGAGGGAGGTCGTAGACTTGGAGGTTCTTGCCAGGGGTAAATGCTGGCTGGATTTGTTTATGGATGGATTTGATTATAGCTGCTTCACGCTTTTACCTCTGGAGTTGGTGCTTCCAAGGGGTGATGCTCATTGTCTGGATCTCCTTTAGTGGGCATCTCAGAATTCTTTGCTGCACCAACCACAGCATTTCTTTTCCCTTTCTTTTGGTATTTGTATTCAAATGCCTGACTTCCTGACCTGCTGTGAGGGTTTTTAAAAATAATGAACACCAAGCTTCTTGGGAAAAGACAGGTATGTAAATACTGCAAGCTTATAGCATTTGGGGGATGGAGTTGTGGGATTTTGGAGTTTGTGACCCCCATGTGTCTGTGTATCACTCTCTCTAATGTAGAGAGACAGAGCAGCAGTTCCTGAGCTCTGTCTTTTGTCTCTTCATGGGTTGGTCACTGATTTCCCCTTTCAGGGTCTGAATCCCTTTCCCTTGCCTCCCCCCATGTGGGTTCCGGAAGGCCCACATCCAACAGCTGCCCTTGGTCAACCCCCAGCCCTGCACACAGGTGTTTTCTGCTGTTCAGAGCTCAGGGGCGCTGTCCAGCCAGCTGATGACAGCTCACTGGTGGCGCTGGTCTCACTCCAGTGCTGGCTCTGCCCTCTTGGCCCTGTTGCTTCCTCCTTGGAGGATTAGTCACCCCAGTCTTGGGGCATTTTACCCACCTGTATGACTAGCACACATTGCATCCACTTGCCAAGGAGTGTTAGGGATACAGTCTCAAGAAAACCTGCCCAGTAGAAATGACTTCCTCTGGAGAAATTTAGATGATAAATTCCATAGGGAGAAATCATGTTTTATTAATGAGAAACAAAATCGTGCACTAGTGGGAGTTCAGGCTCAGAAGCCAGTGCATAGTCCAGCCTGGCGACCTGGCATGGTGTGTTACCCTGGCCAAAGCTCCCCAACCTCTGTTCATGATTTCCCTCTGTAAAATGGGAATAACAATAGTATCCATTTCTTTTGGGTGGTTATAAGGAATACTTAAGTTAACTCATTCATGTAAAGCACTTGAATAGTGGCTTGTATACAGTAAGCACACAGTAAATGTACATTGTCATTGTATCTTTGTACCTCAACATCTGAAACTATGGTTTATACATAGCACATACTCATTCATGCTTTGTTGAGTAAATGTAATATTCAGAAGGTGGGAAAGTGATTTCCTTCTCTCTTATCATAAAATAAGAGTTATATTTGGTTGAAATAAGGCATCATAGGCCTGAAGACATTTACTCCCTGGCTGCTGGCAGGGGAGTAGAATGTTCCAAACTCTATGTTGATAACTGGGTGCCTATGATTTGTTAATCATACCTAACAAACTCAGTCTGTCAGGTGTTTCAGTAAAATTTACTGACTCCCAAGGTAATTTTGAAAGGACAAAGCCATCAGGTGATTTGTTTTCAATAAGCATTATTGGGATATTTCAGACTCCAACATGTGCAGTGGAGATATTAACGAGACTTTACCCTTTCTAAACTTAGGGGCTTACTCTGCATTGTAACGTATGTTTGCTTTTAAGGCGATAGATGGGTAGATAGATGCTCTGTAATTGAATAGCCTACTGGGCTTCTGTGTAGCACAGCACTGTGTAAGTCGCAGGTGTTCAGTAAATGTATTTTAAATCAATGAGTAATTGATGGGATATTTTTCTTCACATTACATCACATTGAAGATGCTTGTGAGGAAGTTTTGTTCATGATTGTCCTCCTAGGCAGGCGCCACCTAACATGTTTCTCTCTAGCTGCGGGGTATTGAATTTGAGGCTGCTCTCAGCATTACTGCTCATCTCAAAGAGGAACAAATGGTCCCCCAAATGGTCCAGATGCAACAGTAGGGAAAGGAGTGCCACCATTCATTCTGAGGTGCCTGGGCCATACTCTGGATGAAGCTCACAGCTCTAACGTAAGGCGGTAAGTCATTTTTTTTTTAAACTTAAGGAAGTCACACATTATCTGGTTGTTAATTGTTTTACAGATGAGAACTGGACTGATGACCAACTGCTTGGTTTTAAACCATGCAATGAAAACCTTATTGCTGGCTGCAATATAATCAATGGGAAATGTGAATGTAACACCATTCGAACCTGCAGCAATCCCTTTGAGTTTCCAAGTCAGGATATGTGCCTTTCAGCTTTAAAGAGAATTGAAGGTAAGCATTAATTTTTGTTAACCATCCAGTCGGGCATAAGCTAAATTCTTTCTCTCCCTTTTAGAAGAGAAGCCAGATTGCTCCAAGGCCCGCTGTGAAGTCCAGTTCTCTCCACGTTGTCCTGAAGATTCTGTTCTGATCGAGGGTTATGCTCCTCCTGGGGAGTGCTGTCCCTTACCCAGCCGCTGCGTGTGCAACCCCGCAGGCTGTCTGCGCAAAGTCTGCCAGCCGGGAAACCTGAACATACTAGTGTCAAAAGCCTCAGGGAAGCCGGGAGAGTGCTGTGACCTCTATGAGTGCAAACCAGGTATGCACGAGCTCTGTCTCAGCAGCCTTGTTATAAACGGTGCCTCTCTGTTTGCCCCTTTCAGTTTTCGGCGTGGACTGCAGGACTGTGGAATGCCCTCCTGTTCAGCAGACCGCGTGTCCCCCGGACAGCTATGAAACTCAAGTCAGACTAACTGCAGATGGTTGCTGTACTTTGCCAACAAGGTTAGTTTGCCATTAGTTTGTCAAGTTTTCTCTGGGGTTTTCCTTCCCTTTTCTTTGGTTTCAGATGCGAGTGTCTCTCTGGCTTATGTGGTTTCCCCGTGTGTGAGGTGGGATCCACTCCCCGCATAGTCTCTCGTGGCGATGGGACACCTGGAAAGTGCTGTGATGTCTTTGAATGTGTTAATGGTACGTGGGGTTTCTCTTGTTCTCAGAGAGTGAAATATGCCTTGTTTGTTTTAACTCTTTTCAGATACAAAGCCAGCCTGCGTATTTAACAATGTGGAATATTATGATGGAGACATGTTTCGAATGGACAACTGTCGGTTCTGTCGATGCCAAGGGGGCGTTGCCATCTGCTTCACCGCCCAGTGTGGTGAGATAAACTGCGAGAGGTACTACGTGCCCGAAGGAGAGTGCTGCCCAGTGTGTGAAGGTAAGAAAAGGTGCTAATTACAGATTAACAGGCAGTCTAACTCTGAACTCATGTTCTCATTTAGATCCAGTGTATCCTTTTAATAATCCCGCTGGCTGCTATGCCAATGGCCTGATCCTTGCCCACGGAGACCGGTGGCGGGAAGACGACTGCACATTCTGCCAGTGCGTCAACGGTGAACGCCACTGCGTTGCGACCGTCTGCGGACAGACCTGCACAAACCCTGTGAAAGTGCCTGGGGAGTGTTGCCCTGTGTGCGAAGGTAAATCTTGCAGATGCTAATGAGTCCCTGGTCATTGGTTATTTTTTTCTCTATTTATTATTAGAACCAACCATCATCACAGTTGATCCACCTGCATGTGGGGAGTTATCAAACTGCACTCTGACAGGGAAGGACTGCATTAATGGTTTCAAACGCGATCACAATGGTTGTCGGACCTGTCAGTGCATAAACAGTGAGTAGACAGAAGACTGTATGTTTTTTCTGGGAAGAAACATGCCGTCTCTGTGTCTTCACAGCCGAGGAACTATGTTCAGAACGTAAACAAGGCTGCACCTTGAACTGTCCCTTCGGTTTCCTTACTGATGCCCAAAACTGTGAGATCTGTGAGTGCCGCCCAAGGCCCAAGAAGTGCAGACCCATAATCTGTGACAAGTATTGTCCACTTGGATTGCTGTACGTATTTGTTAATTCAGAAAAGCTATTATTTCTGACCTCTGACAAAATTTTAATTACCCAGGAAGAATAAGCACGGCTGTGACATCTGTCGCTGTAAGAAATGTCCAGAGCTCTCATGCAGTAAGATCTGCCCCTTGGGTTTCCAGCAGGACAGTCACGGCTGTCTTATCTGCAAGTGCAGAGGTAAGTGTGTACACATGGCCCTTCCCCCTCAACTTCTTTACCAGGCTGCCTTTTGTCTGTCCAGAGGCCTCTGCTTCAGCTGGGCCACCCATCCTGTCGGGCACTTGTCTCACCGTGGATGGTCATCATCATAAAAATGAGGAGAGCTGGCACGATGGGTGCCGGGAATGCTACTGTCTCAATGGACGGGAAATGTGTGCCCTGATCACCTGCCCGGTGCCTGCCTGTGGCAACCCCACCATTCACCCTGGACAGTGCTGCCCATCATGTGCAGGTAAAAGCTGGCTGCCATCTGTGTGCTCCATAATAATGTGTTCTGATTTTGTGTCATTTCCCAGATGACTTTGTGGTGCAGAAGCCAGAGCTCAGTACTCCCTCCATTTGCCACGCCCCTGGAGGAGAATACTTTGTGGAAGGAGAAACGTGGAACATTGACTCCTGTACTCAGTGCACCTGCCACAGCGGACGGGTGCTGTGTGAGACAGAGGTGTGCCCACCGCTGCTCTGCCAGAACCCCTCACGCACCCAGGATTCCTGCTGCCCACAGTGTACAGGTAAGCGACACCATGCCTTGTGGGTGCTTGGTTTCTTTGCTGACCTATATGTTCATTTTTCCAGATCAACCTTTTCGGCCTTCCTTGTCCCGCAATAACAGCGTACCTAATTACTGCAAAAATGATGAAGGGGATATATTCCTGGCAGCTGAGTCCTGGAAGCCTGACGTTTGTACCAGCTGCATCTGCATTGATAGCGTAATTAGCTGTTTCTCTGAGTCCTGCCCTTCTGTATCCTGTGAAAGACCTGTCTTGAGAAAAGGCCAGTGTTGTCCCTACTGCATAGGTAAGACCAAGGAAAAAAAAATCCCTCATCTCGCGACTCCATCATGTGCTGTTCTTTTCACTAGAAGACACAATTCCAAAGAAGGTGGTGTGCCACTTCAGTGGGAAGGCCTATGCCGACGAGGAGCGGTGGGACCTTGACAGCTGCACCCACTGCTACTGCCTGCAGGGCCAGACCCTCTGCTCGACCGTCAGCTGCCCCCCTCTGCCCTGTGTTGAGCCCATCAACGTGGAAGGAAGTTGCTGCCCAATGTGTCCAGGTATCTAAGCCACCATCCTTCCATTTGTCAAGCATCTCTTAGGAAAAATGTTCCCTTCTTTTAGAAATGTATGTCCCAGAACCAACCAATATACCCATTGAGAAGACAAACCATCGAGGAGAGGTTGACCTGGAGGTTCCCCTGTGGCCCACGCCTAGTGAAAATGATATCGTCCATCTCCCTAGAGGTAAGCATTGAAGGCAGCTGAGATCTGCTAGTGTAATAAATGCTTATAATTTTTTTTCTCCTAGATATGGGTCACCTCCAGGTAGATTACAGAGATAACAGGCTGCACCCAAGTGAAGATTCTTCACTGGACTCCATTGCCTCAGTTGTGGTTCCCATAATTATATGCCTCTCTATTATAATAGCATTCCTATTCATCAATCAGAAGAAACAGTGGATACCACTGCTTTGCTGGTATCGAACACCAACTAAGGTACTGTCTTGCAAAAGTTAGTCTCTTGAATGTTTGTGGTTTTATTCCTCCTCTCATTAAATAGCCTTCTTCCTTAAATAATCAGCTAGTATCTGTGGACTGCAAGAAAGGAACCAGAGTCCAGGTGGACAGTTCCCAGAGAATGCTAAGAATTGCAGAACCAGATGCAAGATTCAGTGGCTTCTACAGCATGCAAAAACAGAACCATCTACAGGCAGACAATTTCTACCAAACAGTGTGAAGAAAGGCAACTAGGATGAGGTTTCAAAAGACGGAAGACGACTAAATCTGCTCTAAAAAGTAAACTAGAATTTGTGCACTTGCTTAGTGGATTGTATTGGATTGTGACTTGATGTACAGCGCTAAGACCTTACTGGGATGGGCTCTGTCTACAGCAATGTGCAGAACAAGCATTCCCACTTTTCCTCAAGATAACTGACCAAGTGTTTTCTTAGAACCAAAGTTTTTAAAGTTGCTAAGATATATTTGCCTGTAAGATAGCTGTAGAGATATTTGGGGTGGGGACAGTGAGTTTGGATGGGGAAATGGGTGGGAGGGTGGTGTTGGGAAGAAAAATTGGTCAGCTTGGCTCGGGGAGAAACCTGGTAACATAAAAGCAGTTCAGTGGCCCAGAGGTTATTTTTTTCCTATTGCTCTGAAGACTGCACTGGTTGCTGCAAAGCTCAGGCCTGAATGAGCAGGAAACAAAAAAGGCCTTGCGACCCAGCTGCCATAACCACCTTAGAACTACCAGACGAGCACATCAGAACCCTTTGACAGCCATCCCAGGTCTAAAGCCACAAGTTTCTTTTCTATACAGTCACAACTGCAGTAGGCAGTGAGGAAGCCAGAGAAATGCGATAGCGGCATTTCTCTAAAGCGGGTTATTAAGGATATATACAGTTACACTTTTTGCTGCTTTTATTTTCTTCCAAGCCAATCAATCAGCCAGTTCCTAGCAGAGTCAGCACATGAACAAGATCTAAGTCATTTCTTGATGTGAGCACTGGAGCTTTTTTTTTTTTACAACGTGACAGGAAGAGGAGGGAGAGGGTGACGAACACCAGGCATTTCCAGGGGCTATATTTCACTGTTTGTTGTTGCTTTGTTCTGTTATATTGTTGGTTGTTCATAGTTTTTGTTGAAGCTCTAGCTTAAGAAGAAACTTTTTTTAAAAAGACTGTTTGGGGATTCTTTTTCCTTATTATATACTGATTCTACAAAATAGAAACTACTTCATTTTAATTGTATATTATTCAAGCACCTTTGTTGAAGCTCAAAAAAAATGATGCCTCTTTAAACTTTAGCAATTATAGGAGTATTTATGTAACTATCTTATGCTTCAAAAAACAAAAGTATTTGTGTGCATGTGTATATAATATATATATATACATATATATTTATACACATACAATTTATGTTTTCCTGTTGAATGTATTTTTATGAGATTTTAACCAGAACAAAGGCAGATAAACAGGCATTCCATAGCAGTGCTTTTGATCACTTACAAATTTTTTGAATAACACAAAATCTCATTCTACCTGCAGTTTAATTGGAAAGATGTGTGTGTGAGAGTATGTATGTGTGTGTGTGTGTGTGTGTGTGTGCGCGCGCACGCACGCCTTGAGCAGTCAGCATTGCACCTGCTATGGAGAAGGGTATTCCTTTATTAAAATCTTCCTCATTTGGATTTGCTTTCAGTTGGTTTTCAATTTGCTCACTGGCCAGAGACATTGATGGCAGTTCTTATCTGCATCACTAATCAGCTCCTGGATTTTTTTTTTTTTTTTTTCAAACAATGGTTTGAAACAACTACTGGAATATTGTCCACAATAAGCTGGAAGTTTGTTGTAGTATGCCTCAAATATAACTGACTGTATACTATAGTGGTAACTTTTCAAACAGCCCTTAGCACTTTTATACTAATTAACCCATTTGTGCATTGAGTTTTCTTTTAAAAATGCTTGTTGTGAAAGACACAGATACCCAGTATGCTTAACGTGAAAAGAAAATGTGTTCTGTTTTGTAAAGGAACTTTCAAGTATTGTTGTAAATACTTGGACAGAGGTTGCTGAACTTTAAAAAAAATTAATTTATTATTATAATGACCTAATTTATTAATCTGAAGATTAACCATTTTTTTGTCTTAGAATATCAAAAAGAAAAAGAAAAAGGTGTTCTAGCTGTTTGCATCAAAGGAAAAAAAGATTTATTATCAAGGGGCAATATTTTTATCTTTTCCAAAATAAATTTGTTAATGATACATTACAAAAATAGATTGACATCAGCCTGATTAGTATAAATTTTGTTGGTAATTAATCCATTCCTGGCATAAAAAGTCTTTATCAAAAAAAATTGTAGATGCTTGCTTTTTGTTTTTTCAATCATGGCCATATTATGAAAATACTAACAGGATATAGGACAAGGTGTAAATTTTTTTATTATTATTTTAAAGATATGATTTATCCTGAGTGCTGTATCTATTACTCTTTTACTTTGGTTCCTGTTGTGCTCTTGTAAAAGAAAAATATAATTTCCTGAAGAATAAAATAGATATATGGCACTTGGAGTGCATCATAGTTCTACAGTTTGTTTTTGTTTTCTTCAAAAAAGCTGTAAGAGAATTATCTGCAACTTGATTCTTGGCAGGAAATAAACATTTTGAGTTGAAATCACACAGTGTAACTTGCAAAAAGATTCCATCTCT